TTTAAGACACATAATATCCATGACAGTGATCTTGCACCTGCTGTTTTTAAGTGCCTTTAATTTAAAATAGTCAATATGCCACAGCAGCATATTTTGAGGTGGTATATTATTAACTCCTTCAAGGCTAAAAGCTTTGAATATGCCGGGGTAGTTACCAGACTGGAGAACCTTCTCAGCTATTTGCCACTTGTGGAATGCATTCAAATGTACTGAGTGCTTATTAACTTTTCTCTCAGTCCCTCACTCTGCTGCTCTTCTCGCCTCATCTCACATAAGGGAAAACTCAGGCTCCAAAAGCAAAGTGATTCCACCAAGATGACAATGGAATCGGGACCTGGTGTCCAAGCCTGGTCCTCGCACGAGGTAGATACTCCCTGAGATGCTGGGGAAGAGCCATGGTAGGGCCACTCATGGCCCTCTTCCTTTGGCGGACCTTGGAATCCACCTTCCCTGCGTTAAAGTGCTCCACCAGGTGACGCCGGAAGAGAAGCCAGCAGTAAGTACATGTGAAATCCAGTAGCTGACCACAGACACGCGAGCGATAAGAAAAAGCTCGCTGCTTCTTTTCTCAACACTCCGCCAGCTGCGTCAGAGGCCCTTGACCCGCACTCAAAATGGCGGCGGCGGCGTCAGCATCAGCGGCCTCCTGCCCGTATCTATCGTGGCGGCGACGGGACCCGCCTCCCTGGGCGCCGGAGTCATGTGACCCACACAATGGCTGAGTGGCTACTCTCGGCTTCCTGGCAACGCCGAGCGAAAGCTATGACTGCGGCCGCGGGTTCGGCGGGCCGCGCCGCGGTGCCCTTGCTGCTGTGTGCGCTGCTGGCGCCCGGCGGCGCGTACGTGCTCGACGACTCCGACGGGCTGGGCCGGGAGTTCGACGGCATCGGCGCGGTCAGCGGCGGCGGGGTGAGCGGCAAGCTGCGGGGATACGCGGGGGGCGGCAAGAGCCCGCCCCGTGGGGCCAGCCCCACAAGCCCCCGCGGCGTTGCCCTGCGTTTCCACCGGCTCCACTCTCCGCCGCATTCCCCTAGGGTGCCAGTCAGCAGGCGGTTGGGGCGGGCCCGCTGCGGGGCTGGGGCGGGTGCTTTCTCGTTTAACACGAACCAGACAGGCAGTTAGGTTTGAACAAATGAGGATCCGGAGGTCCAGAGAGTATAGGTGCAGAGAGTAAAGTGACAGGTCTAAGTAGTGAAGTAGCCGGGGCTGGAACCCTCGTCCCAGGCAGTGGGGCACAGGCTGTCTTCATCGCGGAGATGGCAGTCGGGGAGCGTCGCTCCAGAAAGGGCCAGGGAGTGCGGGAGCGTCCGTGTGCGAAAGAGAACGCCCCAGTGGGATGCTTTGGCTGTGTCTCTCCCTTTTGGAGGAGTTGGTGGGTGGTGGAGTCGTTAAGTCCCGTGCAGTTGTTAGTGCAGGGTAAGAATGGGCTCCTCCAGAGAGGGTAGCGCCGAATAGGATTTCGTTTGGAGGCAGGACTGGTGCCTCAAGGTCTCTTTAAAAGGAAGATAAGCGAGCGGCCTGAAACTACCGGGTACTCCCTCTGGGCCCATGGGCTTCATGGTGGCCGACCTTTGGGTGAGAAGGTTTTTGTTTTTTGGTTTTGTATCCGAAATTACATCTAGGGCTAATGTTTCTTGAAAATGTTAAGGTTGAACTCGGATTTTTGGGGTTGAGTTGGATGGAGCTTGCATCCTTACATTCAACTCAGAACAAGCTTGAATGCCTGCTGCAAGGATGACCTGGTCTGTAGTGTGACCACAAGATATAACCTTCTGCTAGGGGAAATTTTTTTCCCCCTGGAGTTAGCTGATCCTTTTTGATTTTTATGTTTTCATTCCCTAATTTGCAATCTCTCCAGCCGTGCTGATGTGTATTTCAGGGGAAACCTGTGGGCCGATGAGTTAATGCATTTATTCTTTGCTACTACTATTCTCCTTTTTATGTTTTTGGGCTAAACCTGAAACAGCCAATATTTCATGGAGTGAGGCCCCATCTTTTTTATAGCTTTACTTGTGATACTATATCTAGGGTAAGAGCTTACCGAAAAATGGAAGTCTTTGTTTCCATTAGGTTTATTAAGCCCAGTTTAAAATTACTAAGATGAGAAGAATCATTTCGTAATTCAAAGTAGGAAACTCCTACCTAATCTGATAGAATATACAATTATTAGTATCCCTATATAGTTCATTACTCCTCATAGGAACTCACTAAATAATGAAAATTCTTGCAACATTATATTTGCATACCACTTTAAACTTCTTTGTGGAGTCCTTGGTTCCTAGCCCAGGTTGTGCCAGTAAGTGTTTAGAGTGCTGTCATTTAATCTTCATGTCAGAGAGGGAAAGCGGTATGGTACAGTAAGTAGTTAAGAATGTAGGGCCGGGCACGGTGGCTCACGCCTGTAATCCCAGCACTTCGGGCTTCCGAGGCGGGCGGATCACGAGGTCAGGAGATCAAGACTATCCTGGCTAACACGGTGAAACCCCGTCTCTACTAAAAATACAAAAAATTAGCCAGTCTTGGTAGCACGCGCCTGTAGTCCCAGCTACTCGGGAGGCTGAGGCAGGAGAATCGCTTGAACCCGGGAGGCGGAGGTTGCAGTGAGCCGGGATCACACCACTGCACTCCAGCCTGGGCGACAGAGTGAGACTCCGTTCAAAACACAAACAAACAAAAAAACCCAAAAACCAAACCAAAGCGAAACAAAACAAAAAGAATGTAGACTAAAGAGAAGATTGCCAAGAGTGTCTTCTGGGTTCTGCCACTTCACTGTGTGGCCTTGGTGGGTTATCTATTATAACTCCTCTCTGCCTCTTATTCATACTTTTGAAAACTTTTTTTTTTAGGCAACCTCCCGACTTCTAGTAAATTACCCAGAGCCCTATCGTTCTCAGATATTGGATTATCTCTTTAAGGTAATGAAAACATAATTATTTCATGGTACCTGCACTATGTTAATACTGTTACTTCTTTTCACAGCCGAATTTTGGTGCCTCTTTGCATATTTTAAAAGTGGAAATAGGTGGTGATGGGCAGACAACAGGTAGGAGAATTTGGGAGATAGGATTTCTCCCACATTACTTCCGTTTTTGCTCTCCTCTATTCAGACGGCACTGAGCCCTCCCACATGCATTATGCACTAGATGAGAATTATTTCCGAGGATACGAGTGGTGGTTGATGAAAGAAGCTAAGAAGAGGAATCCCAATATTACACTCATTGGTAAGAAATGAAGTTTGCAATGTTTCTTCAGTCTCTACCTTTGCCTCCTCCCTTCTCTCTGCAGGGTTGCCATGGTCATTCCCTGGATGGCTGGGAAAAGGTTTCGACTGGCCTTATGTCAATCTTCAGCTGACTGCCTATTATGTCGTGACCTGGATTGTGGGCGCCAAGCGTTACCATGATTTGGACATTGATTATATTGGAGTTAGTAATATATTTAAAATATGATTCAGTTTAATTCAGACTTTTTTGACTTTTTGTTTTGCAGATTTGGAATGAGAGGTCATATAATGCCAATTATATTAAGGTGTGTACAACTTTAGTATCTTTTTGTTTTTACCTTTCATATGTTCTGTTTCTTACTCCAAAAGATATTAAGAAAAATGCTGAATTATCAAGGTCTCCAGCGAGTGAAAATCATAGCAAGTGATAATCTCTGGGAGTCCATCTCTGCATCCATGCTCCTTGATGCCGAACTCTTCAAGGTGGTTGATGTTATAGGGTAAGGCATGTTTTACTTGGAAAACTAGCAGTTTTTCATTGACTTCCACCCTTTTTTTTTCTAGGGCTCATTATCCTGGAACCCATTCAGCAAAAGATGCAAAGTTGACTGGGAAGAAGCTTTGGTCTTCTGAAGACTTTAGCACTTTAAATAGTGACATGGGTGCAGGCTGCTGGGGTCGCATTTTAAATCAGAATTATATCAATGGCTATATGACTTCGTAAGTTATTAAAAACCTTTTAGAGTTCTTATTCTTGGTGTTTCTTTTTTATCAAATCTTTTAGCACAATCGCATGGAATTTAGTGGCTAGTTACTATGAACAGTTGCCTTATGGGAGATGCGGGTTGATGACGGCCCAGGAGCCATGGAGTGGGCACTACGTGGTAGAATCTCCTGTCTGGGTATCAGGTATGGTTCAGTTCCATCTCTCACTCCCTAAATGTCTTATTTGGAACTTTCTGTTTTTCTATAGCTCATACCACTCAGTTTACTCAACCTGGCTGGTATTACCTGAAGACAGTTGGCCATTTAGAGAAAGGAGGAAGCTACGTAGCTCTGACTGATGGCTTAGGGAACCTCACCATCATCATTGAAACCATGGTAAACTTTTGTTGTTGCTATTGGATTAACTCTTTGGATAATGTATGTGATTTTTTTTTTTCAGAGTCATAAACATTCTAAGTGCATACGGCCATTTCTTCCTTATTTCAATGTGTCACAACAATTTGCCACCTTTGTTCTTAAGGGATCTTTTGTAAGTAAATATGTTTAACTTTATTTTAGTTTCTCAGCCATGCTTTTTTGTCTTTTCTTTACAGAGTGAAATACCAGAGCTACAGGTATGGTATACCAAACTTGGAAAAACATCCGAAAGATTTCTTTTTAAGCAGCTGGATTCTCTATGGGTAATTTTAAAGTAAATTCTTATATTTTGGGTGGTCCTGAATACAGTAGTGTCTTCTTTTTCAGCTCCTTGACAGCGATGGCAGTTTCACACTGAGCCTGCATGAAGATGAGCTGTTCACACTCACCACTCTCACCACTGGTCGCAAAGGCAGCTACCCGCTTCCTCCAAAATCCCAGCCCTTCCCAAGTACCTATAAGGATGATTTCAATGTTGGTGAGTATTTTTCACTAAAACTTAACTTGGTCACTAAACAGAGAATTTCTTACATTCTGAACAGATTACCCATTTTTTAGTGAAGCTCCAAACTTTGCTGATCAAACTGGTGTATTTGAATATTTTACAAATATTGAAGACCCTGGCGAGCATCACTTCACGCTACGCCAAGTTCTCAACCAGAGACCCATTACATGGGCTGCCGATGCATCCAACACAATCAGTATTATAGGAGACTACAACTGGTAAGATTGATGTTCTCAATGTGGATCTGGCTAAAGAGTACTAATCAACCGTTTTATTTTGCAGGACCAATCTGACTATAAAGTGTGATGTATACATAGAGACCCCTGACACAGGAGGTGTGTTCATTGCAGGAAGAGTAAATAAAGGTGGTATTTTGATTAGAAGTGCCAGAGGAATTTTCTTCTGGATTTTTGCAAATGGATCTTACAGGGTTACAGGTGATTTAGGTAACTGACTTTTTTTTTTTTTAATAGCATATATATCTATTGGGATAATATTTTTGTGTTACAGCTGGATGGATTATATATGCTTTAGGACGTGTTGAAGTTACAGCAAAAAAATGGTATACACTCACGTTAACTATTAAGGTAAGTATTGCTGATTGGAGTCTGGAGGTAAAGGTTTCAAGGAATGTGTTTCTTTCTACTCTAGGGTCATTTCACCTCTGGCATGCTGAATGACAAGTCTCTGTGGACAGACATCCCTGTGAATTTTCCAAAGAATGGCTGGGCTGCAATTGGAACTCACTCCTTTGAATTTGCACAGTTTGACAACTTTCTTGTGGAAGCCACACGCTAATACTTAACAGGGCATCATAGAATACTCTGGATTTTCTTCCCTTCTTTTTGGTTTTGGTTCAGAGCCAATTCTTGTTTCATTGGAACAGTATATGAGGCTTTTGAGACTAAAAATAATGAAGAGTAAAAGGGGAGAGAAATTTATTTTTAATTTACCCTGTGGAAGATTTTATTAGAATTAATTCCAAGGGGAAAACTGGTGAATCTTTAACATTACCTGGTGTGTTCCCTAACATTCAAACTGTGCATTGGCCATACCCTTAGGAGTGGTTTGAGTAGTACAGACCTCGAAGCCTTGCTGCTAACACTGAGGTAGCTCTCTTCATCTTATTTGCAAGCGGTCCTGTAGATGGCAGTAACTTGATCATCACTGAGATGTATTTATGCATGCTGACCGTGTGTCCAAGTGAGCCAGTGTCTTCATCACAAGATGATGCTGCCATAATAGAAAGCTGAAGAACACTAGAAGTAGCTTTTTGAAAACCACTTCAACCTGTTATGCTTTATGCTCTAAAAAGTATTTTTTTATTTTCCTTTTTAAGATGATACTTTTGAAATGCAGGATATGATGAGTGGGATGATTTTAAAAATGCCTCTTTAATAAACTACCTCTAACACTATTTCTGCAGTAATAGATATTAGCAGATTAATTGGGTTATTTGCATTATTTAATTTTTTTGATTCCAAGTTTTGGTCTTGTAACCACTATAACTCTCTGTGAACGTTTTTCCAGGTGGCTGGAAGAAGGAAGAAAACCTGATATAGCCAATGCTGTTGTAGTCGTTTCCTCAGCCTCATCTCACTGTGCTGTGGTCTGTCCTCACATGTGCACTGGTAACAGACTCACACAGCTGATGAATGCTTTTCTCTCCTTATGTGTGGAAGGAGGGGAGCACTTAGACATTTGCTAACTCCCAGAATTGGATCATCTCCTAAGATGTACTTACTTTTTAAAGTCCAAATATGTTTATATTTAAATATACGTGAGCGTGTTCATCATGTTGTATGATTTATACTAAGCATTAATGTGGCTCTATGTAGCAAATCAGTTATTCATGTAGGTAAAGTAAATCTAGAATTATTTATAAGAATTACTCATTGAACTAATTCTACTATTTAGGAATTTGTAAGAGTCTAACATAGGCTTAGCTACAGTGAAGTTTTGCATTGCTTTTGAAGACAAGAAGATAAGTGCTAGAATAAATAAGATTACAGAGAAAATTTTTTGTTAAAACCAAGTGATTTCCAGCTGATGTATCTAATATTTTTTAAAACGAACATTATAGAGGTGTAATTTATTTACAATAAAATGTTCCTACTTTAAATATACAATTCAGTGAGTTTTGATAAATTGATATACCCATGTAACCAACACTCCAGTCAAGCTTCAGAATATTTCCATCACCCCAGAAGGTTCTCTTGTATACCTGCTCAGTCAGTTCCTTTCACTCCCAATTGTTGGCAGCCATTGATAGGAATTCTATCACTATAGGTTAGTTTTCTTTGTTCCAGAACATCATGAAAGCGGCGTCATGTACTGTGTATTCTTATGAATGGTTTCTTTCCATCAGCATAATGATTTGAGATTTGTCCATGTTGTGTGATTCAGTGGTTTGTTCCTTCTTATTTCTGAAGAGTTTTCCATTGTATGAATATACCACAATTTGTTTCCTCCCCACCAGTTTCTGATACTACAATTAAAACTGTCTACATTTACAATCTTTGTGTCAAATATATTTTTATTTCTTCTG